CTCACTGTTCACGCGCCAGGCCCTCTTAGAGACCGGGAATGTAGGAGGATGCTTCAGGGGGAAGATGGCAAGGTCAGCTGAATTTGAGGTATTCCTGAGCCATGTGGGCAAAGACGCGAGACAGATACCTCTGAGTCTCAGGAGAAAAGCCTGGGTTTGAGGTATTTTGGAAGTCATTAGCATATGGGTAGAATGATTAGATGACCAAATATATGAAAAAAAATTCTCAAGACCCATGTGAAAGTCAGAGAGGGGTGTGGTGGCCTGGCTGGCCTGAAGACAGGTGTTCTGATGATTCTGGCAGGGGCCCCCATTTGCCTGGCACTGAAATTATATTAGTATCTTTACTGTATGAGCACCGTGCCCATCAGGGCAAGCTGTGACTCCTGTCACCAAACACTCAGGAACCATTGCTTTTGGGGCCTCCAGGATGGTTTCATTTGTAGGCATCTGCCTTCTGTTGGGGTCCTTTTTTTCTCCTTCTCTACAGGGGACAATATGGCACCACCCAGCAAAACCTGATGGGAGTGGACATGGACTACCCTCATTTGCAGTAATCATGGGCAAGCAGGTGGTACCCACAGTGTACTGGAGAATGCCCTACCCTCGAGTAATGTTCCCTGGTTTGTGCAGAGTCAGGCCTGTATGGGGCAGGGCTTTGGCCAGGGCTGTGCTGTAGAACTTGATCCTGAATTTATTTTTGGAAAGTGAATCCTGGAACCTACCATTGCACCATAAGGGCTGCAGCAATCTGAACCCTAGTCCTGCCTCATGGGGTTTATGCAAAATCTGTTTGGTAATCAAATGGTTAATAGAAATTTAAGCATAAGGCAGATTGAATACACACGTGCATACACTGGATTCTTCTGTTGGGGGGGAAAGGAAGTGCTCACAATTGTTAGTTCCCGAGCTGGAAAATTCTTTGCGATCTAGGAGAGCTTAGAAAAATATTTGCCTTAGTTGCCCAACAACTTAGCAGCCCTCCTAGCAGCTAGTGACTTGTTGCCACCTGACTATGTCCAGCAGCATTTGTCAGAGTGATTTGACTCTGGCTGGTCACCAGGTAATCTGTCCAAAGTTCAGAAGGTGTCAGGATGCTATCCTGAGGCTCCACAGTGACAGCCTCTCAGTCTGTGCACTGTCCCCCACGGGTGGCCCCAAAGCCAGCTGCCCATTTAACTGGGCACAGCATGGACACTGGCCTCAGCTCTCAGCCTTCTGAGGAGGTAGGTCTCTGCAACTTTCTGTAAGGAGGTGGTTTTGTGTTTTCTTTTTCCTTTGCTGAACCAGGACCAGTCCACCATGCCTGAAGTCAAAGACCTCTCAGAAGCCTTGCCAGAAACGTCAATGGATCCCATCACGGGAGTCGGGGTGGTGGCTTCTCGGAACCGAGCCCCGACAGGCTATGACGTAGTAAGTCAAGATACTAGTTTGTACATTTTGCTCTGCAATCCTTTTCTCTGTCTCTCCGGTGTAGGTTGCACAGACAGCAGATGGTGTGGATGCTGACCTCTGGAAAGACGGCTTATTTAAATCCAAGGTTACCAGATACCTGTGTTTCACAAGATCATTTTCCAAAGAAAATGTAAGTCTAGTCGTAGTTTCCATTTGCTGAGTAATAGTCTGTATCTCTTTTCTTTCTTCCCAAGAGTCATCTGGGGAACGTGTTAGTAGATATGAAGCTCATTGACATCAAGGACACACTGCCTGTGGGCTTCATCCCAATTCAGGAGACGGTGGACACACGTGAGTCATCCTTTAGTAGCACTCATCACAATACTCATACCTTTTCTATTGTCCTTTCCTTCAGAGGAAGTGGCTTTTAGGAAGAAGAGGCTGTGCATTAAATTTATTCCACGGGATTCAACGGAAGCTGCGATTTGTGACATTCGGATCATGGGCCGGACCAAGCAGGCCCCGCCTCAGTACACGTTTATTGGGTGAGTCTTAATAACAGGACTGTCAGCTGCTTAGAGCCATGAAGATTTCTCTTTTTTCCTAAAGGGAACTGAACAGCATGGGGATCTGGTATCGAATGGGCAGAGTACCAAGAAATCATGACTCATCTCAACCCACAACGCCTTCCCAGTCATCAGCTGCCTCCACCCCAGCCCCCAACCTTCCCAGGTGAGGCCTTGTCGGGGTGTCTTGCGTTGTCCAATCTCCTTTCTCTCGTCCTTCTCTTCCTCAGGCACATCTCCCTAACACTTCCTGCCACCTTCCGAGGCAGGAACAGCACCCGGACGGACTACGAGTACCAGCACTCCAATTTGTATGCCATATCAGGTATGTGGAGCCACCGCTGCAGGCCAGCTACATTAATGCCATCTTTTTTTTTCTTCTTTTGCAGCAATGGATGGTGTGCCTTTTATGATTTCAGAGAAGTTTTCTTGTGTTCCAGAAAGTGTAAGTTTTATGCATGATCGCCCTTCCCCTCTATTTAAAAGGGCAACTTCATCTGTGTTTTCAGATGCAGCCCTTTGATCTCCTGGGAATCACCATCAAATCTCTAGCAGAAATCGAAAAAGAGGTAAGCAAGCCATCAGGGGAGGGGAGGGCAGGCTGTGTCTCTCTGTCCCCACCCGCCCCTGCAGTACGAGTACAGCTTCCGCACAGAGCAGAGCGCAGCCGCCAGGCTCCCGCCCAGCCCCACCAGGTGTCAGCAGATCCCGCAGTCCTGAGGAGCCAGCGGCCACCTGCGGGGAGACCACCGCCGCCCAGACTACTGACGGCAGGGGCTGCTGCCCCCGCCTCCTCCTGCCGCCTCCGCCAGCCCTCCCTCCCACACTGCCCCAGCAGGGCTGGCCCGGAGACTGGGCAGCTAAGTGGGCGCATCCTGTCTTCAGCTGGCCTCACTGACACCCCGGCCTCCCTGGGGACATTGTTCATAACCATGACTAATCTGTGTGTGCTGTAGTGACCAGCGGCTCCTAACGTGTCTGTGTGATGACCAGTTGTCCTCCAAAAACCTCACTCACCACGGAGTCACCCTGAGGGCCCCGGGCAGTTGCCCTGGCCGCCCAGTGACGCCCACCGGCTCCCTCCGCTCCCTCCTGTCACCTACCAGGGCAGACCCCACTAAGCCGTTGAGTCTCTTCCTGGAAGACCCTGAGGGCCGGCAGCTTTGCCTAGGACTCTCCAGGGTCGCTGATCCTCCCCGGCCCAGGGCTGCCAGGAACAAGTTCCTCTCTGCAGGATCTCACAGCAGCCCTGAGAAGACATGGGAGGAAGAAGCCAGTGGCCCTGGGGTGGACCCTGCCCTTTGGACATCCCATGGACTTGTCACCCAGTCGCCTGGAAGTCGGGGAGCAGCACCCCTGCCCCCGGTGGAGGGGTTGTTGCTTTCTGGGGAGGAGGACGGTTGACGGCCCTGCTTGGATCCACCACCAGGACGCTGTGCTCGGCCATGGCGCGCCTCCCCCAAGGGCTCATCTGTGCAACAACCACATGCCAACAATAGCTCCAGGTGCCTCAGCCCCGTGCCCTGACCCGGGGACCACAGGGACACCCTCTGAGACGTGCTGGCCCCAGGAGGATACAGGCACACGGGCACCCAGCCCCTCTCAGAGCCAGGCGTGTCTTGACGGTATCTGCTGACGGGAACAAGTCATTCTGAAAGGTCCCTCTGACCCAGGTCACCAAATTTGGGCCAGAACTGGCACTTCCGAGTGCCCACTGGTGCTGGCGTCCTCAAAGTGCCGGGCGCCAAGTTCAGCCCCAGGTGCGTTTGCCTAGGCAGTGGTGGCTGCCATCCCTCGGGGCCCAGGCCCTCACCCGAAGGGCTGCCTCACTCTGTGGTGTCAGGCACTGGGCTGTGTCCTGATTCCTCAGAGTATGGGGACCTGACATCTTTGGGTCCCCAAGAGTTGGCTCTTGGATGTGGAGGCTTGATGCTGCGGTTGGGGGCTGCACTACCTGCGTCCGTGGAAGCCTCTGCCTCAGCGGGGACGGCCTCCTGCTGCAGGTCCTGGGCAGCCCACAGTAGTGCTAGCTGAGGCCCAGAGGAACGGGAGGAAAGGGAGGCAGCGCCGGACGGCGCAGCTGGCCAAGAGGCGGGCGGGGCCAGAAATACCTCATGCCCCTGCACCAGCCCCTCCGTCTCCAGGCCCCAGGCCTCTTTGTGGACCCATCTTCCTCCTCTGCCACCCCGATCTTCACTCGGATACCTCTTGATTTCTGTGGATAAGGGAAGCGGCCACTTCTCCCTCCCTGAGACCCGAGGATGCCCCTGGTGGGGGTGGCCTTCTCAGGACTCCTGGGTGGCACAGCAGCAGGACCTTGTCATGGGACTGATGCTGAGCAGGGAGGGGGCTGCCAGGCTGGCTGCCGATGCTCCGTTCACATAAGCCAGTGTGGTTCTGGGGACCTGAGGAGCCCTGTGGCACCCACAGGGGGCACCTATGTCTGCCGTGGCTCCTCGGGTGGTGCCCTGTGTGACAAAGCCCAACAGCAAGGGTGACTCCTGGCAGGTGGGGGCAGCAGGAGGGCAGAGGGCAGAGCTCTGGCCACTTCTGCCCACTTCATTAGGGTTTGTGAACTTTGTCCTTCACCTCTTTTCGTGCCCTGGTTGTGAGATTGCCTCTAACAGGTAATGCCAGGGGCCCTTCACTCCGCCCCCATGACTGGGAAGAGGCCTGTGGCAGCGCCGCTGGACCCTAGGAGGCTCAGAGGCAGTGGTGTGGGAGCCCTGTCTGCAAGGACGCAGAATAAGCAGTGAGGGCGGCTGCAGGAGAGGAAGGGGCTCCCACAGCCCCCACTGATGCCGCTGCAGGCCCCTGTCGAGCTGGGGTCCCAGCCAGGTGCCCCCGCATGCCCTCCTGCAGTTGCTGGATGGATAGGGACACCAGGAAGAGGACAAACTGCATGGACTCAAGCGAGCTGGAGCCATCTTCTCCATAGCATTACGGACTTAGCATAAGAGTAAATGACTGTGAACGTTGTAGTAAACGGCAGCTTAAGATAAGTAAGCAGAGACAGTGTTAAGGACGAGTTGGTGTCTGTGGTAGCTTTTAGGCTGCTCCTAACCCACCATTTATTGCCTTCTGAGAGGTGGGTGAGGACAAGCATGTGCCTGTGTGTGTGTGTGTGTGTGTGTGTATATGTGTGTGTGTGCACGCACATGCGTGTGTATAAGCCCACCTGAGTGGGGCTCGTGCAGGAGAACTGAGGCATGAAACTCTGGCTCAAACCTAGGAATTGAGAGCGTTTCTGTCTTTTGGGAGAGTACTTTTCTCCACGAGCCCTCTGGCCACTGTGGGAGGGAAGGACAAGGGTTCCCTTGGAAATGTGAAGGGTCTTGGCCTCATCCCTCAGGTCCCCCCACAGCACTTCCCACTACTGCTTCTGTCCCTGCTGGCAGCCTCTGTCCCTCCAGAACGGCTAACCAGAGCACACTGTCCCCACCGCCTCCCCTTTCTCTCTGGAAAGTTGAAGTATCTCCAAAGGCCTTGGAAATGGCACAAAGGTGATAAGGAGCAGGTGCTTTGCTGCAGTCTCCCTTGCAAATGTATAATTAAGGCCTTTCTTCCCACCCCAAGTCCAAGAACAAATGCCAGCCACGTCCTCCGCCACTTGGAGAGATGAGAACCCAGTGGGGTCACGTAAAGGAATTGCAGGTCGGTGAGAGGACAAGAGGGACTCCCATGTTCTAAGCACCTGTTCCTGGCCAGGCTCTAGGCCAGGCTCTCTAAGCACATTTCTCCTTTCATTCCCCCTAAAAACAGAGTGACCTGGAAGTAGATGTTCTTTGCTCCTTGTCAGAGTTGAAGAGGCTGACTTGGCCCACTGCTAAGCGGCAGAGGCAGGGCCAGCCATCCTGTCGCAAGCCCGTGCTGGGGCTGCCCTTTCTGTTTCCAGTCCAGTTACGGACTTCCCGGCCGCCACTGGGCCCTGCCGGTCACCAGGCCACTGTGCAGTGGGCGCAGAGCATGGTCAGGAGTGGCCTGCCCGTACTCCTCCACCCAGATGAGGGCCCTCCAGAGCCTGCAGGCATCTGTGGGGAATCCCAGCCTGCAGGTTCTTGGAGAAGCAGGTGAACCTAAGGATGAAAGCAAAGGAGGGCCTTGAGGAAGCAGCCCCCAGGCCTGGCAGCCACGCAGCGGCTGAGCTCATGAACTTGGTTCGCAGCCTGCCTTGCCCCTGGAGGCCACGCCAGGCGCTCACCCCTGAGCCCACAGCCCCTGCTTGGGCTGCCTGGCACCCTCAGGGTGGCCCGGCCTCCTCCTGCCACTCTGAGCACATGTCCGGGGGTTGCCACCAGAGACGGCTTTGTTCTCCCAGCTAAGGCCGTGGAGCTGCTGTGTGACTGTGTCAGGCCTGGACAAGGAAGACCCTTAGGGATGACGTCCCCGCTGCATATTTATTCAAGGTGACTCTTGTACTTGGCAAGGGAAGTCCACTGTGTGATTGTCTGTATTCTTAATATAATTTGTTAAATAAACGTTTGTTTTAACCTCTTTCCCCAGTTTGCTGTCGTGGTGTCTGAAGGCAG